CTGTGGTACATTCATACACTGGAGTACCATGCAGCTGTAAAAGAAATACGCATTGACAAACCAAATGACGCAGGCAAATCTCAAAAATAATTGTGCTGAGTGAAAGAAGCTACACAAAAAGTACATATTATATGATTCCATTTGTGCAAATCATAGGAAATGCAAAGTAATCAGTAGTGACAGAATGCAGATCAGTGCTTGCCTGGGGATGAGGGAGGGCAGGGAGAGATGACCAAGAGGGAACCCGGGGTGTTCACTATGCTGATTGTGGTGATGGTTTCACAGGAGTATCCGAGTGTTAAAACGTACCAAATTGAAATATGTGGCTTACCGTCTGTCAATTACACCACAATAAGGCTACTTTTTGAAAACCATGAGGATGGCTCAGGTCCGGCTCAAATGCCCCCACCCTGCGTTCCTTCCTTGGGATGTCAGACGCTGGAGCTGGAGCAGAAGGGGACCTAGATGGGCGGAGATCTAGCCCTACTCACCCACTGGCCACGGGGTAGGCGAGGGACGCTCAGCAGGGGCTTCCCGCAGACCCAGGGTCTTCAAGCCCCAGAAGTCCTGATGCCAGAGGGAAGAGGGGATTTGCCCAGAGTGAGGGGCAGGGGCTGGACCCACAGCCCCTCCCGGCGCGCAGACCCCGCCCCCACCCATAACCACGCCCTCAGCCCCCACCACCTCGTCCTCAGCCCCACAACCACGCCCCCAGCATGCCACAATTACTCCCACAACCCGCCCACAGCCCCTGCGACCTGGGTCTTAGTACCAGCTCCATCTAAAGCCGCACCACCGGCCCCTCCCATGCCCCTCCCATGCCCCTCCCCCATCTCTTCCAGGCCCCGCCCTGCCGCAGAACCCGCCCTCAAGCCCCGCCCCCGCCTAACCACAAATCCCGTTCCGGTCTCCTTACATGCCCCGCCCCTTCCCCGCCCCCGCGGGGAATCGACACAGCCTGTCTCCGCCTTTCGCCCCGCCCCCTCCAGGCCCCGCCCCACCCCGCCCCTCGCCCGCGCAGGCCGGAGTCGCGGCCTCCCCAGCTAGTGGTCGCGGGCGCGGTCGCAGGGGCAGCGGGGTGGCCGCCGCGCCAGGCGTGGAGCTGGGTCTGGCGGGCTCCGAGAGGCCCGGGAGCGGCGCGCAGAGCAGCCTCCGGCCGCCGCCGCGCAGGTAAAGCCCCCGCCCAGCCCTGGGAGCGTGGACTCTCCGCTCCCTCCTGCGTCTTCCCTTTCAGAGCTGCCAGAGTGGACTGCACTGCTTCTCCCAGCGGGGCAGGATGGCGGTTTCATGTCTGGTTGGATAAGGCCTTGCCTGCGGAAACCAGCTCCATCCCCAGGCCCTAGCAGAGGCTCGCGTGTCCCCGTCCCCAGGTCAGGTCAGGATGGGCACCGTGCGCCCACCTCGCCCCTCGCTCCTGCTGGTCTCCACCCGGGAGTCTTGTCTCTTCCTCCTCTTCTGCCTGCACCTGGGCGCCGCCTGCCCACAGCCCTGCCGGTGCCCTGACCACGCAGGGGCTGTGGCTGTCTTCTGCAGCTTGCGGGGCCTTCAGGAGGTCCCCGAGGACATCCCGGCCAACACCGTGCTCCTGAAGCTCGATGCCAACAAGATCTCCCACCTCCCGGACGGGGCCTTCCAGCACCTGCACCGGCTCAGGGAGCTGGATCTGTCTCACAACGCCATCGAGGCCATCGGCTCCGCCACCTTCGCGGGCCTGGCCGGGGGCCTGCGGCTGCTGGACCTGTCTTACAACCGCATCCAGAGGATCCCCAAGGACGCCCTGGGCAAACTCAGCGCCAAGATACGCCTGTCCCACAACCCCCTGCACTGCGAGTGCGCCCTGCAGGAGGCCCTGTGGGAGCTGAAGCTGGACCCCGACTCTGTGGACGAGATCGCCTGCCACACCTCAGTGCAGGAGGAGTTTGTGGGGAAGCCTCTGGTTCAGGCTCTGGATGCGGGTGCCAGCCTCTGCAGCGTCCCCCACAGGACCACAGACGTGGCCATGCTGGTCACCATGTTCGGCTGGTTCGCCATGGTGATCGCCTACGTCGTGTACTATGTGCGCCACAACCAGGAGGATGCCCGGAGGCACCTGGAGTACCTGAAGTCTCTGCCCAGCGCCCCCGCCTCCAAGGACCCCATCGGCCCGGGGCCCTAGCGCCTGTTCCGGCAGACCCCCGCCGGTGGCTGCTGTCACTTTTGTAGTAGGTGGTGACTGATGCTGCTTTTGCTCTTCCCTGAGGCAGGTGTCACAGCCATGTGTGCTCCCCACTGTTGCACTCAGGCACAGCAGCACCTCCAGGCTGGGTGGTTTTGCCACACATCCGTGTGACGGATGAGGAACCTGAAGCTTAGAGGAACGGAATGACTGCCCGTGACGATACCATCAGGAAATTATCCCAGTGGAACTTCAACCCGGGCTGTCCATCGTGACATTCCGCCTCCTTCCACCATGCCAGCCTCTCCCACACGGGGCCCTGCAGGCTGTGGATATGCACTCAGAGGACTAAGGGGGTGCTCTGCAAGCGAGAGGGTTCACCAGAGGGAGCTTGGGTGCAGGTTCACCCGCTGAAGGCGCTGATAAGTCCTGTGCTGAGGAGCTGACTTGCCCTTGTTTACTTACAAAGTGCATTGTAGGTAAACATGAGCCTTGTTCCAGTGTTCGAAGTACATTGGAACGTAAGCCCTGTTTCCAGAGCAAAGTAACAGAGACCAGGTTTTTCTAGAGAGCTAAGTGGGATGTGTAGCTCAAACAAACTGTCCTACCCTTTTTTATTCTCAAATGTTTGTTTTGAGTAACCGTAGTGCCAAAATTTCAGTTCAGTAATGGGGTGAACAATATGGAGAGAGACCTGGGAAAAGTCCAGGGTAGCTTGCCCAGGGGAAGACAGCAGCCACATACCTGGGGGCCCGCCTGCTTCCTGCCCCTCTGGGTGTGCCTGATGCGGGAGGCCCTGCCCCAGGGCGATCTCAGCTCACTGCAACCTTTGCCTCCCAGGCTCAATCACTTCTGCTGCCTCAGCCTCCCTAGTAGCTGGAATTACAGGCATGAGCCACCACGCCTGGCTAATTTTTGTATTTTTAGTAGAGACCGGGTTTCACCATGTTGGCCAGGCTGGTCTCGAACTGTTGGCCTCAAGTGATCCGCCCGCCTCAGCCTCCCAAAGTGCTGGGATTACAGGCGTCAGCCACCGCGCCCGGCCCTGTGCCTTGCTTTTTCTACTCACTAAGATATAAAACAGCTCTTTTTCCAAGGCCCGGAGTACTGGGGATTGATGTTTCAAGGCCAATCAATGGGATGCTTCGTTTTCTCCAGCAACAGGAACTCTCTCTTTTCACCTTTGCTGCCAGGAATCTCAGAGATAATTTAGTGCTCAATTTACTAACCTTACTTCACATTCAGGTTAGATGTTACCTCCACCTATATGATAGTAATTCCTAATTTTATTTTTTATTGTCCTTTTTATGAGTGTTTATATTTTAAAGTACTTTGAGTATTTTTGGGGGGGGTGTAAATGAGTGATCAGTGTACATTGTGTGTGGACTGAAGTGTAGGTATGTAGAGATGCTTCGCCAAACAGATGCTTAAAAATGAATGGAAGTTGAGGGTGGTTTCTCTTTGGAAAGTATCAGGTGACTTGGAAGGTGAGAGCCTGTCCAGGGTGTGTGCACTGGTTCTGAGGTACCCCGTGTGTGCAGTGTGAGTCACGGGGGTGTCTGTGTTGTGAGGTGCTTGGTAGGCTTTGCTCTGCCCACAGTGCAGACGCGGGGTGGGTGAGGGGCCAGGCCCAGTGTATGAGTGGAGGCAGCCCCAGGCTCCGCCTGCTTCCCTCACGCCACGCTGCCTGAGTGTCGCCATGCTCGGAGGACAGAGACCTCCACGGAAACTGGCAGCGCCACTCACCCTTCCAGTGAGAGCTAGAACCAAGTGCCAGCCCCCGGGGGTGCACCCGTGCTGGTGTGGGGCCACGTGGTCCTTGTGGTCCAGGCAGGGCCAGCATGTGGCGGGGTGTCCAGCTCCACTGTTTGGAGGAAGTGGGCGCTGACACAGCAGAGTGCCCTGGGCCCGTGGGGATTTCCTTCCAGAGGACACGTGGCTGAAAGCATAGGATAAGGATGTATAGGTGAATGACTGGTGCCATCCCTGGCTGTCTGATAGATGCAGGTAGGGCAGGTGAACTGTTGCTGGCCTGGCCAGCAGGCCTAGGGTCACATGGTGATTGGCGTCCTCCTGCCACCCCTTCTCCATGCCAGGGTGCCTGTGGTGGGTTTGCCCAGCACGCATGACCCCAGGTCCCAAGGAGAGTGTGAACTGAGGCCTGGGTGGTGAAGGCAGGGCCTCTCCTCAGCCCTGTGTCCTGTGGGTGCCAGCCAGTCCCATCTCGCATTTTGGGGTGCCCTTTCCCTGCTGCCAGGGGACTCTTCATTTGTCCTTACCCTAGAATCAGCCCAGACACTGGACATCACCCAGACGTGGCCCTTCAGGAGGTGCACAGGGCAGGGGCAGGCCCGTCCCTCCCTGCCCCAATTTGCTGGGCTGCCTCAGCCCAGGGTCTGGCCTTCTCCTTGGTGAAGGTCTGCTGGGCCCCTGTCCACCTCCTGCTGGGAGGAGGAGATGGGGAGAGGACCAGGAGGACACCGGAGGCCCTGTCCCCTGCACTGTGAGCTCAGTCAGGTCCATGAGCTGCCCACCGTCCTGGCCTTACTGTGCCCCCTGCCCCACCAACATAGGTGAAAGCACCTCCCCTCTAAGGAAGACCATAGAGACCCCAACACTGTGGGACCCCAAAGCTCCTTCATGCTCACTGGAGCTCCCACCGTGGGTGCTTGCAAGTCCTCAGCGCTCCCGGGGTACAGCCCTCCCCTTCCTGCCCTCTAATGTCCTCCCCTCCCTTGCCCTTCCCTCCACTTCCTTTCTCTGCCGTCCCCTCCTCTCCCATCTTGTGACCTCTTTACTGGCGGGGCCTGGAGCCCATGATGGACACTTGCGGAAGGAGGGGTGGCGGAGCACCCCTGAGATGACATCGCTGCCTGCCCCAGAGCACCCCGCCTCTCCCTGTGACTCAGTTCTTTGCAGCCCAGATGTGAGCATGTGCACCCTGGGACCTGCTGCCCGTTGGGATGCCCAGGCCAAATCAGCCCCTCTGCCTCCATGCTGCACTGATTGCAAGAGTTTCCCACATCTGCAGAGGCCGTGGGCTCAGCCCCACACCAGCCAGGCCACCAGTGTTGATAGCGGTGAGGCGGGGACAAAGGGAATGTCTCAGTTCACAGTGTGGACATGGTGGAGGTCTCGGCCTTGCGAGACAAGGCAGGGGGAGGGGATAGGAAATTGGGGGTATTCTGTGACTCCTGGGCCACCGGGGAGCCAGAATCTTCCAGCCAGACTGGATGGGCAGGGCTTAGCTTCCTGATGCCGCCCATTCACCACTTTCACCCCGGGAACCTACCTGGGCATCATGGGAGGCAGAGCCTGAACCCCAACCCAACCCTAACTCTAATGCTAACCCCTAAACCATCCCCCACCCTAACCCAATCCTCGCCCTAACCCTAATGCTAACCCCTGACCCGACCCAATCCTAACCCTGATGCTAACCCCTGACTCAACTCTCACCCTAACCCTGATGCTAACCCCTGACCCAATCCTCACCCTAACCCTGATACTAACCCTTAACCTAACCCAACCCAGCCCTAACTCCAACTCTAAAGCTAACTCCTAACCCTAGGAGAGGAGCCCAGGCCGGGCCCTCTCCCTGCTGGTTTCCTGTTGGGCTTTGGAGCCCCAGATGCCTGCCCAGAGGCTTCCTTGTGCGGGGTGGGGTCCAGCAGTGGGGGATGGGCCCAGAGCTGGTATAGCCACCAGCAGAGCCATCCTGATCCACAGGACCATCCCTGGTGGGGTGGGGCCCCCTGGGGCAGGAAGGCCACTGAGGCCAGGGAGACTCCCAGGCCCACTCACGGCGCAGGCCCCACAGGAGCTGGCTGGAGGCTATGGGTGCGGGGCGTGGGCCTGCCGGGGGTTGCGTGACAGGCAGTGGGGAGTGGGTTGTGCTGGCAGCTGTGGGTGAGTGAGGAGGCTCCTCTCATGAAGGGCCCTGGGGAAGTGGAATCTGGCCCTGAGAGACCCCCGGCCTCCTCTGCAGGGGCTGCTGGCAGGAGGGGAACCGGGGACCACCTCCCGCCACAGAGCCTGGGGCCCCCAGCCTTGCCTACAGGGAGGGTAGATGAGAGTGTAAACTGCATATGAGGTTGGGCTAAACCTGGACATGTGTTTCATAACCAAAGCAGCCAGGAATCTCCGGCTCTGCCCAGTGATCATCTGGGCAGGACATGGGGACGAGTGTCCAGGCTGAAGTCAGGGCCCGGCCAGCAGAGGGCCATTTTGTATTGAGCTCCACAGCTGGTCACATTCTGTGGAATGTGCAGACGTGCACGGCCCATCAGACAGGGTCTGGAGTGGGGCTGCCGTCTTGGGCAGCTCCTCCCGGGTGTCTGCAAAATGCAGAGGTCACCAGAGCCAAGGCAGCAAGGCAAGGAGCCCGGCTTCTAAGGAACTCTGAGCAGGTGTGGTCCATGGCTGGGAGGCAGCTGGCCCCACAGCACATAGCACGGAGGGCGGCGCGGAGTCCTGGACGCTCTTGGCAGGTCCCCTCATGGAGGATGTGGGGGATTGGCTTAGGCCTGGTCTGGCTGGCCTTCCTGGACCGCAGTGGCCAGGAGCTGAAAACCGTGACCCCAGTCTCCCTGCAGCTGTTCTTGATGGGATTTCTGTTCGCCAGTCAGATGCATTTGCACAGGACTTGGATCCTGAACTGTGTAACCTGGAGAGGCAGGTGTGAGCGGGCCATGCTGCTGGCCCAGCCTGTGCCGGTGTCTGTTTCTGTTGTCTCTCGGCCCTTCTGTGAGCCCTCAGTAAAGCTCTTCGTGCTTCAGTCAGCAAGTGTGGATTCTGTCGTCGGCAACTCTGC